TGGACTGATCACCCTGCCAGTCTTTTGTCTTGGGCAATCTATACTTTTCTCAGAGGTTCCCAAGGCCTACTGAAGGGACTTAACATACTCTTAATGGCTTTCCTCTCTCTTGTTTTACCTTATGCCCTCACTTCCTGAGTTAACCTCCCAAATACAGGATCACCTGTACCCAAGCCCTTAGCTCAAGAATACAGGATCACCTGTACCCAAGCCCTTAGCTCAAGCTCTGCTTTGGAAGAACCCAAACTAAGACAGTGCTCCTGGTGCCCTCCCCAAGCAACCTCAAGTTCTGGCTGTTACTTGAGCAGAGGCCTTTCTTTTCCCTTCCCCCAGCTCTATCCATCTGCCAGGCCCCCCTCAAATCTCTTCATTTCCAAGTTTTGCTTGACTTTTCCAAGAGGAGAGGGCTGCTTCTTAGTATGTCCCTACTCATCCTTTCCTTTCTTGTCTTGTATCCTGGTGCAGCCTGGTAATGGGGCCTCTTCATGGTTGTGTGTCATGACTCCCTAACCATTATGCCTCCATGCATCCCCTGTTCCTCCTGGAACCTAGCACCATGCCTTACATGGAAAAGCTGTCATTGACAGCCCGGTGAGAGCCCTGAGGGTGGAGTGACTGGGGCAGGGCCTGAGGCAAGAGGTGGGAGGAGGTAGGAGGCCAGGGGCTCAGCCGGACCAGGAGACTGGAAACAGGCAAGGATAAGGCAGGTGGGGGACTGAGTTGTTTGGGTCACCTCTGCAGGCCAGAGAGACCAGGCAACATACACACTGCAGAAGGTGGGCTGGGAGGATTGGGGCCAGAGCTGGGGGAGGGATGAGAACAGAAGCAGGACCAGGATTCAGCAGAGTCCTCCTATTTCCTTCCACCACCAGGGAATCTTACTGCCCCACTTCAGCTTGTGCTGTTTCCTGGCAAGGCAGGCTCTCACATGCCTGGACGCCTGGGTGCGTTGGTGATGGGAAGGAGCAGGGTGAGGGAGGGGCCCCAGGAGAGGCCCAGGATGAGCCTCATCTTGTCCCTCCCCATTCTTGTCTTACCCTCTGCAAATGTGATAGGCACAGGACAGGAGTAGGCACCTCGCCTACTGCTGCTTAACCTTTCAGCTTCTCCAGGCCCCCAATCCTGCTTGCTCCCAGCTTGGTAAGTAGATCTGTGCACGTCCCTTTACACCCGAGGCATGGCACCTTCTCATCGGGCATCACAGGTGGGGTTTTGCCCCACCCCTGAACGCCCTCTGTGGCGCCTTCCACCCACCTGTAGGCCCAGAAGGATGTCGGTCTGCTACCGTCCCCCAGGGAACGAGACACTGCTGAGCTGGAAGACTTCGCGGGCCACAGGCACAGCCTTCCTGCTGCTGGCGGCGCTGCTGGGGCTGCCTGGCAACGGCTTCGTGGTGTGGAGCTTGGCGGGCTGGCGGCCTGCACGGGGGCGACCGCTGGCGGCCACGCTTGTGCTGCACCTGGCGCTGGCCGACGGCGCGGTGCTGCTGCTCACGCCGCTCTTTGTGGCCTTCCTGACCCGGCAGGCCTGGCCGCTGGGCCAGGCGGGCTGCAAGGCGGTGTACTACGTGTGCGCGCTCAGCATGTACGCCAGCGTGCTGCTCACCGGCCTGCTCAGCCTGCAGCGCTGCCTCGCAGTCACCCGCCCCTTCCTGGCGCCTCGGCTGCGCAGCCCGGCCCTGGCCCGCCGCCTGCTGCTGGCGGTCTGGCTGGCCGCCCTGTTGCTCGCCGTCCCGGCCGCCGTCTACCGCCACCTGTGGAGGGACCGCGTATGCCAGCTGTGCCACCCGTCGCCGGTCCACGCCGCCGCCCACCTGAGCCTGGAGACTCTGACCGCTTTCGTGCTTCCTTTCGGGCTGATGCTCGGCTGCTACAGCGTGACGCTGGCACGGCTGCGGGGCGCCCGCTGGGGCTCCGGGCGGCACGGGGCGCGGGTGGGCCGGCTGGTGAGCGCCATCGTGCTTGCCTTCGGCTTGCTCTGGGCCCCCTACCACGCAGTCAACCTTCTGCAGGCGGTCGCAGCGCTGGCTCCACCGGAAGGGGCCTTGGCGAAGCTGGGCGGAGCCGGCCAGGCGGCGCGAGCGGGAACTACGGCCTTGGCCTTCTTCAGTTCTAGCGTCAACCCGGTGCTCTACGTCTTCACCGCTGGAGATCTGCTGCCCCGGGCAGGTCCCCGTTTCCTCACGCGGCTCTTCGAAGGCTCTGGGGAGGCCCGAGGGGGCGGCCGCTCTAGGGAAGGGACCATGGAGCTCCGAACTACCCCTCAGCTGAAAGTGGTGGGGCAGGGCCGCGGCAATGGAGACCCGGGGGGTGGGATGGAGAAGGACGGTCCGGAATGGGACCTTTGACAGCAGACCCTACAACCTGCTGCCCTTCCCTGTCCCTTTCCACCCCCCACCCACCCTCCAGAGGTCAGTGTTCTGGGACATTTGGGGACCCTTCTTTGACTAGAGTTTGGATCTGGCTGGGTAGGATTACTATACACTTGGGGCAGGCCCAGGCTCCTCCAAACTGAGGGATTATGAGGGTGGTGATGGTCCCTGTTAAGGACTATTGTGTGCTTGCAAGTTGGCATGTACCCATGTGCCAGCATTGCTTACTTGTTGCCAATAGCTGTTATTGTGAAATACACTGGGAAGCCATTAGATGATGACTTAAGTGTGCTTCCCCTGGTGGT